GTTTGAGGCCCCAAACTCTGCTCACATCTTCCTTTCCCTGTCTCTGCTTGGGCTATGATCACGGTGACTCTAGCAACCCTTCATGGACATTATAGTACTCTCTGCCATTCACTTTTGGTCTAATCTGACTTCAACCCCCACTTACTTGGTCTCTCCTTTTACAACCAACACAACCGAAATCCGAGGGCTTCTTTTTTTTTGAGACAGAGTCTCATTCCATTCTGTCACCCAGGCTGGAGTGCAATGGCACGATCTCGGCTCACTGCAACCTCCACCTCCTGGGTTCAAGGGATTGTCCTGCCTCAGCCTCCTGAGTAGCTGGGATTACAGGCGGGTGCCACCGTGCCTGGCTAATTTTTGTATTTTTAGTAGAGACGGGGTTTCACCATGTTGGTCAGGCTGATCTCGAACTCCTAACCTCGTGATCCGCCTGCCTCAGCCTCCCAAAGTGCTGGGATTACAGGCGTGAGCCACCATGCCCAGCCAAATCTAGGGCTGGAACATGGCTGCAGCATATAAATAGAATTGAATTCCATAGTTTTGTTAACCCTGTTTTTTGTTTGTTTGTAGTTGTTGCTGTTTTTGAGACTGAGTCTCGCTCTGTCGCCTAGGCTGGAGTGCAGTGGTGCAATCTCGGCTCACTGCAGACTCTGCCTCCCGGGTTCAAACTATTCTCCTGCCTCAGCCTCCCAAGTAGGTGGGACTAAGGCGCCCACCACCACACCCGGCTAATTTTTGTATTTTATTAGAGACAGGGTTTCACCATATTGGCCAGGCTGGTCTGGAACTCCTGACCTTGTGATCCACCCACCTCGGCCTCCCAAAGTGCTGGGATTACAGGCGTGAGCCACCACACCCAGCCCCTGTTTTGTTTTTGTTTTGCTTGTTTCTTAGGGTTGTTTTTCTATTTATGGTAAAGGCATTGGCTTTCCATTTGTAGCATCAATAGAATATTTCCTGTTTACAATAACCTTATGTCATAGTAAATGGTAAAGGGATTTAAAGCAGTGGTTTTCAGCTGCCAGAGGCCTGAGTGAGTTTGGGCACACTCTGTGTGATCGGGCAGAAGGCCTGTGGGAAGTTCAGCTGAGGACAGGGCCAGGAAAGGTGATGGACAGTGGGGGTCTGTCCTGGTCACCAGACCCCTGGGTCCTGCCCACCTGCTTGGAGCTCCCCACCCATCACACATGATGCTGCCAAGCCCTCTGGGTATTGTGGGCAAATACCTTAGGAGAGAAGCTGATGAACTTTGTTTCTTGAAATGCACAGATTCCTTGGACGTCCCTGAGAGGTCAATGATGAAGGTCAACTTGGTTTTCTCCCCCTCATTTGGGTTCAGAATTTAAAGTCCACACACACAGGCAGTAAGATGATTATAGATAAGGACATCATCACTCGGTTTCAGATGTTAAAATGTCTAGGTGGGTTAGGGGTGATTTGAGATCACACAACCTTGTGCCACAAAGAGGAATTCCCAGGCCAGGGGGAGACATTTTATTGCCATGTTATGATCTCATCATTGAGTTGAAAGGCAATCTTGTTTCATTTTGGATTCTTTCTTATGTTTATGTCTTATAAGGGCACTTTGAATTTCCAAGCAAATAATAATTTTGAATTAGCTTTTAATCATTGACTTCTAGCACAGTTATATGATCAGAAACATGCTGTGTGATTTGATTGCTCTCAAATATATTGAGATTTGCTGGAACAAAATAAGTCAGGTTAATTTTTGTAAATGTACCATGCATGCTTAAAATGAATGTATCTACATTTGTTCCTGAGATACAGGTTGATGGACGGATGGCTACATGGATGTGATGGAGATGGTTTACTATCGGGACCTTCCGCATCCTGCTGATGTTTTGTTGCTTAGGATATGAATGGCTGAGCGGAGGCTGTAAAACCTGGCACTCTGCTTGGGTATGAAGTTCTTCCTGCCATCCTGCCATCATTTGTTTTTTATGTTTTGTCGCCAAAAGTGACCTTGAGGAACCCTGGGAGCTCAGGAAGGAAGGAGAGCCCAGAAGCAGGGACAGGGAGCTGGTTGGGGAGGACCAGAAATCAGGTTTGTGAAGGTTCCAGAGAGGACCTGTCCTTAGCCACCTCCACCTCTGTCCTGGCCGCCTCAGGGCGCCCTGAAAGGACCAGGACATGCGGCTGCGCTTTTGGCTCCTCATTTGGCTCCTGCTGGGATTTATCAGCCATCAGCCCACCCCTGTGAGTAGACGCTGGACCCGCCGGGTTTCTTCCCTTTTCATTCTTTCAACTATTATTATTCCAGGTCATCAATAGTCTGGCTGTCTATCGTCATCGTGAGACTGACTTTGGTGTAGGAGTTCGAGACCACCCTGGCCAACATGGCAAAACCCCATCTCCACAAAAATTGGATAATTTGATAATTATCATTATTGGGTTTCTGAGACGTGACACATTTACCATTCTCTTCTGCACAAGTTACCTTTGTGTGAGTATACTAACTTTCTGTAGAGGTATACTCCAGCCGTCATTCTTATATTATTATTTCCTAGGTGTCTTTCCTGAAGACTATCTTCTGGTCTCGAAATGGACATGATGGATCCACGGATGTACAGCAGAGAGCCTGGAGGTCCAACCGCAGTAGACAGAAAGGTATGGCTCTGTTGGAGTCCCCATAGTGTGGATCTCACCTTCTCCTCTCCTCACTCTCACCAAGGGCTGAGGTCCATTTGTATGCACACAAAGAAAAGAGTTTCTTCCTTTCGAGGAAATAAAATTGGCCTGAAAGACGTCATTACTCTACGGAGGCATGTGGAAACAAAAGTTAGAGCTAAAATCCGTAAGAGGAAGGTGACAACGAAAATCAACCGTCATGACAAAATCAATGGAAAGAGGAAGACCGCCAGAAAACAGTAAGATGTGCCTTGACACAAATACTGTTGTACTTTATCTGATGAAAGTGATTGTAATCCATAGGAAAATGTTTCAACGTGCGCAAGAGTTGCGGCGGCGGGCAGAGGACTACCACAAATGCAAAGTAAGGAGCTTCCTCCCCGCAGTTGCAGGATAACATTCAATTTCTCATGTGTTGGCTTTTTCAGATCCCCCCTTCTGCAAGAAAGCCTCTTTGCAACTGGGTAAGTTTGCTTGTTTTCCTTGCTTTTGAACAGTGTGAAAACATTCCCTCCTTTGGCCCTACAGGTCAGAATGGCGGCAGCGGAGCATCGTCATTCTTCAGGATTGCCCTGCTGGCCCTACCTCACAGCTGAAGCTTTAAAAAACAGGATGGGCCGCCAGCCACCTCCTCCAACTCAACAACATTCTATAACTGATAACTCCCTGAGCCTCAAGACACCTCCCGAATGTCTCCTTCATCCCCTTCCACCCTCAGTGGATGATAATATCAAGGAGTGTCCTCTTGCTCCTCTTCCACCCTCAGTGGATGATAATCTGAAGGAGTATCTCCTGGTCCCTCTTCCACCCTCTCCTCTTCCACCCTCAGTGGATGATAATCTGAAGGACTGTCTCTTTGTCCCTCTTCCACCCTCTCCTCTTCCACCCTCAGTGGATGATAATCTCAAGACTCCTCCCTTAGCTACTCAGGAGGCCGAGGCGGAAAAACCACCCAAACCCAAGAGGTGGAGGGTGGATGAGGTGGAACAATCACCGAAACCCAAGAGGCGGAGGGCGGATGAGGTGGAACAATCGCCCAAGCCCAAGAGGCAGAGGGAGGCCGAGGCACAACAATTACCCAAACCCAAGAGGCGGAGGTTGAGTAAGCTGAGAACACGCCATTGCACTCAAGCCTGGGCAATAAGAATAAATCCGTGGGTCGAAAAAAAGAAAAAAATCAAAAAACAAAACAAAACCCACGCTCCAAAAACAAACTAACGAAGAATAAATAAATAATATAAAAATAAAATAAATACTGCAGTCCTTATGTTATTGCTTTGTTTCA